GTGTGTGTGTGTGTGTGTGTGTGTGTACGCTGAGGGGAGGAAGGATCCCAACTACACCCTGTTAACTGTTTTTTCCTTTTGATTACTAGAAGCCTTAGATCACCCGGAGCTCGTTTGAAACGTGGGTTTGTACACGGTTGAAGGAGACAAACAATAAGAGAAATGCACAATTTCATTTCAACAGCTTTTCCCGAGTAGAAAGCACACGCTCCTTGTGGCTCCTAAGTGGCTGTCACTGGCGGTGCCTGACACAGTTATATTCACAACAACAACAAAAAAGTATGCGGAGGAAATTAAATTATATGGAAATCAATAGCGTCTGACTGCTTCAAACAAATGTCTGTCACCGCGATTATTCTCCAGGAACCTATTTATAAACCTTTAAAGAAACAGGTTCTTGCAGCAAAAGACAGCACCTTCTGCATTTCTGTGTTGTTATTTATACTGTATACAGAGGAATGCGCGGGCATAATTTAACGTAGAAATGTCCAGCTGTATACATTATACAACAGCTTGTTAGGCATCCCGAAGAGGAGGAATGCCTAAGTAATGCTCATATATTCAAGGCTTGCTATCAGGGAGAAGAAACATACACACATACACACACACGCACGCACACACACACACACACACACACATAGAGGGGCGTGCGCGCATCTCGTCTTTTTTATTCTAAAAGGTGCCCACCCTTAGACAATAGCTGGACCTTCTGATCTTTCCAGACCACGGTGGGAAAGGTGAGGCGGGCAGTGCGCATGCCCGGGTAGCTACAGGTGCATCACCTGCGCTGTCCTTGCTGGTGGTCACTATAAGAGCGGCTCCCACGCGCTGGTCGCGGCCGGACGAGCGCGCGCGCGCGCAGACGCACGGGGCCGCCGAGAAGGAGAGCGCGCGTCAGACAGACGGAGACAGCTGATGCCTGTCAGCGCGGTGGGGCCGCGAGCTCTCGCGAGAGCTCCCCGGGACGGCCGCGAGAAGTGGGGCTCAGGTGTTAGAGGAGTGCATCCCGTCGGCGCGCGGGGCTAGAGCTGTCGGAGAAGCGGGACCGCGAGGCCGGCGCGCGGCGCTCTGCGCGGTCAGAGGGAGCGCCTGGCAGCAGCAGGAGCAGCAGCAGCAGCCCGCGGCGGGGCCGCCGCCAGCCGCCGCGACCGCCGCGGCTGCAGCCTCCGAAGGGAGGCCGGGTGAGCCGGCGTACGCACTTTCCCGCGGACTTTCGGAGTGTTTGTGGATATACATGCCAAGCCGCCACGATGATGTCCATGAACAGCAAGCAGCCTCACTTTGCCATGCATCCCACCCTCCCTGAGCACAAGTACCCGTCGCTGCACTCCAGCTCCGAGGCCATCCGGCGGGCCTGCCTGCCCACGCCGCCGGTAAGCGCCCCACGCCCGCGGCCCCGGCCCGCGGTTTTTTTGGTTTGGTTTGTGTCGCCTGCAGCTGCAGAGCAACCTCTTCGCCAGCCTGGACGAGACGCTGCTGGCGCGGGCCGAGGCGCTGGCGGCCGTGGACATCGCCGTGTCCCAGGGCAAGAGCCATCCTTTCAAGCCGGACGCCACGTACCACACGATGAACAGCGTGCCGTGCACGTCCACTTCCACGGTGCCTCTGGCGCACCACCACCACCACCACCACCACCACCAGGCGCTCGAACCCGGCGATCTGCTGGACCACATCTCCTCGCCGTCGCTCGCGCTCATGGCCGGCGCGGGCGGCGCGGGCGCGGCGGCCGGCGGCGGCGGCGCCCACGACGGCCCGGGGGGCGGTGGCGGCCCGGGCGGCGGCGGCGGCCCGGGCGGCGGCCCCGGGGGAGGCGGCGGTGGCGGCCCGGGGGGCGGCGGCGGCGGCCCGGGCGGCGGGCTCCTGGGCGGCTCCGCGCACCCTCACCCGCATATGCACAGCCTGGGCCACCTGTCGCACCCCGCGGCGGCGGCCGCCATGAACATGCCGTCCGGGCTGCCGCACCCCGGGCTGGTGGCGGCGGCGGCGCACCACGGCGCGGCAGCGGCAGCGGCGGCGGCGGCGGCCGGGCAGGTGGCAGCGGCATCGGCGGCGGCGGCCGTGGTGGGCGCAGCGGGCCTGGCGTCCATCTGCGACTCGGACACGGACCCGCGCGAGCTCGAGGCGTTCGCGGAGCGCTTCAAGCAGCGGCGCATCAAGCTGGGCGTGACGCAGGCCGACGTGGGCTCGGCGCTGGCCAACCTCAAGATCCCGGGCGTGGGCTCACTCAGCCAGAGCACCATCTGCAGGTTCGAGTCGCTCACGCTCTCGCACAACAACATGATCGCGCTCAAGCCCATCCTGCAGGCGTGGCTCGAGGAGGCCGAGGGCGCCCAGCGCGAGAAAATGAACAAGCCTGAGCTCTTCAACGGCGGCGAGAAGAAGCGCAAGCGGACTTCCATCGCCGCGCCCGAGAAGCGCTCCCTCGAGGCCTACTTCGCCGTGCAGCCCCGGCCCTCGTCCGAGAAGATCGCCGCCATCGCCGAGAAACTGGACCTCAAAAAGAACGTGGTGCGGGTGTGGTTTTGCAACCAGAGACAGAAGCAGAAGCGGATGAAATTCTCTGCCACTTACTGAGGGGGCTGGGAGGTGTCGGGCGGGACAGAATGGGGAGCTGAGGAGGCATTTTTGGGGGGCTTTCCTCTGCTTGCCTCCCCTCGGATTTGGAGTGTCCGTTATCCTGCCTGCATTTGGGGAGTCCCTTCTCGCTCTCTTTCCTCCACCCATTCTCTGATTTTCCTGCCTTTGCTGTCCCCTAGCCTTGAGGACTGGGGTGCTGGGTGTGGGGATTGGAGTATAGGGTAGGGGAGAAGGGGGGGAGCATTCGGGGGAGTGGGGAGTGGGGGGAAGGAAAGCGGAGACCCGAGCAGGGGTTTTAAGGAGCAGGATGGTTCTGGGGTTTGGGTGGGGGGAGACGCGGGAAGGGTAGGAAAATGGACTGTTTCTGACCAGAGACACTTACCTAAATATCCTGGGGACCAAGGAACTATGTACAAAAACAAACCTACCAACCACCAAAAACTAGACAAATAAAGACAAACTAAAACAAAACAGAACAAAAGCAAAGGAAAATGCTTTAGAAATTTTAACTCCGGGGAGCCATAATCTGCAACTTCATTTTCCCCCATAGAAGAGAAAAAAGAGCACCACCATTATTACCACCTCCCCAACCCTACACGCACGAACTGAGTCGAAAAACGAAAACCAAACGAGCGAGAAGTTGAAGTTCTGGGTATCAAAGCTAGTTGTTCTGTCTGCGTGTTTAATTTTTCCCTCTCTCACCTCCACCCCATCCATATCCTCTTTATTTCCTCCGTTCCAATGAGAGGCCTATGGCTGCTCTCCAATCCCGGGAAGTGAGTGGGAGCACAGCTGAAAAGAGAGGGTCAGGGGGAGGCTGGCTGCTTGCTTAGGTGGAATCCAAGTTTTCCCGTGGCCCTGCCTATACTCTGGTGGCCTGGTCCTGTTGGGGTGGGGGTCTTTGGAGAGAAGGGCATAGTCTTTGAGCTACTAAAAAGCAGAATTCCGGAGCTTCGAGATATCTTATTCTAGGAAAATGAAACAATTTTAACAACAGTTTTTTTTCCTCTTATGTCGAAGATCTAGTTTTAGACAATTTCAAAATAAGCTTTTCCCACTCATAGAACTTTAACTTGCCCTTTCAGTTTTATCTTTTTTTTAGAGAGAGGTTTAAACTACTGATTTTTCCTGTTGATTCAAATAGACTAATGGGGTGAAAGTTATTAGGAGAGATACTCTCTCCTGTTTTCTCCACTGAACGAGACTCATCTTGCTCTTCTAGGTCCCGTTTCTTCCTCTCTTGGAGGACATGAAATTATAGAAATGTTGAGAAGTTCCTGCTTTCTTTTGCGGTAGGACTTGGCTGTGAGAAAATCACCTAAATCCCAGAAAAGAGGAAGACAGATTTAAAGTGCCCCCACCCCCATTTGTTTCAAAGAGGTCTGCATGTTGGGCGAAAACAGAACAACTGTGTTTCCTTTTACTTGTTCTTATTATTCAAGAGTCATTTATTACAGGGGATAAATGTTGGGTAGCAAGAACTTTAATTTGCACTACCAGTCTCCCAAATAGAAAATCATGTATAGTATTTCATAGTAATAATCAGGTACCTTACAAGCTGCTGGTGGATTTTAAAAAATTAAGATAGTTGAAGGTGGTTAGGTAAAATGCCTGCTTTGTGTACAAGATACTCTTTGGATCTCTCGTAGAGATGGTTTGTTACCATCCTTTAATCATAACTAAAACATTGAAAACAGAACAAATGAGAAAAGAAAAAAAACCTGCCGATTAACAAGACTGAAATCATGCATGATCTGAAAGGTGTGGAAAGAAACACAATTAGGTCTCACTCTGGTTAGGCATTATTTATTTAATTATGTTGTATATCATTGTTTGCAGGGCAAACATTCTATGCATTTGAAACTGAGCACTAAACTGGGCTAGCTTTCTGGTAGACCGTTTTGTGGCTAGTGCGATTTCACAGTCTACTGCCTGTTTCCACTGAAAACATTTTTGTCATATTCTTGTATTCAAAGAAAAAGGAAAAAAGATTATTGTAAATATTTTATTTAATGCACACATTCACACAGTGGTAACAGACTGCCAGTGTTCATCCTGAAATGTCTCACGGATTGATCTACCTGTCCATGTATGTCTGCTGAGCTTTCTCCTTGGTTATGTTTTTTCTCTTTTACCTTTCTCCTCCCTTACTTCTATCAGAACCAATTCTATGCGCCAAAATACAACAGGGGGATGTGTCCCAGTACACTTACAAATAAAACATAACTGAAAGAAGAGCAGTTTTATGATTTGGGTGCGTTTTTGTGTTTATACTGGGCCAGGTCCTGGTAGAACCTTTCAACAAACAACCAAACAAAAAGAAAACACAAAGAAATGGGGGGAGGGTAGGGTGTTGAAGGGGGACAAAAAGGGGAGAGATTGAGAATGATGTATTTTTTTGCTGAATCAGAATTCACTTTCAGATAACTCATGAAAAGTGGTGCTCTAAATAAAATGAATTCTATATTAGTTGCCTGTGTTTATAAAAGTTATTATTTTTTAACTGCAGAAACTCTTAAACCACAGCACTTGATCCAGAGTGGTGAAAACCAATAAATAACCAGGCACCCAAAAAACATTTAAATTTAGGGTCAGGGACAGAGGAATTTGGAGGTTTAGATGTGATATTCTACCCTAAAAACACCTAGTAACTGAATGGCTTTTCTTTGGAGGGTAATACATTTTAAAACATTTAGTGTGCCACCTACTGCTCCACAGTGACTAGAGAGCCTCTATTTCTTGGTGACTTGGGACTAGATCAGATGCCAAATGTACAAAGTTTCTTAAGAGTTGAGATTATATCATCTGAAGTCATCTTATTTTAGCCAAATCTTTTTAATTTCACCGGCAAATCTGTGAAGGAAAACACTTGATGTTCAAAAAGAATAGTACATTTTAAAAGCTGCGATTTTAAACAGTTGTTAATGTTAAAAAAAAAAAGCACTAGAGGTATTTTTAAACATAGAACTCTTCCATAAAAAGTTGATTTGTTTTTGCTGTTATTGACTTGAAACATCATCAGTTTTAAATAAAATGCATTTGTAAAAAAACCGTTATTTTATAGAAAAGTATGACTGGATTT